CGCTTTTCAAAGACTTGAAACCAACCCAAATGCCTGTGAATAATAGAGTGGATAAAGAAAATGTGGCACATATATACCATGGAATACTATGCACTTATAAAAAAGGATGAGTTCATGTCCTTTGCAGGGACATGGATGAAGCTGGAAACCATCATTCTCAGCAAACTATCACAAGAACAGAAAACCAAACAATGAATGTTCTTACTCATAAGTAGGGGTTGAACAATAAGAATACATGGACACAGGGAGGGGAACAACACACACTGGGGCCTGTCGGGGGTTTGGGGGCTAAGGGTGGGATAGCATTAGGAGAACAACCTAATGTAGATGACGGGCTGATGGGTGCAGCAAACCATCATGGCACGTGGATACCTGTGTAACAAACCTGCACATTCTGTACATGTATCCAAAAATTTAAAGCATAATAATAAAAAAAGAAATAAATAATAAATATTACATGTATGTGTAAATATAGGCTTTTTCTCTCTGCTCTAAAAGTAAACCCACTAGTACTCTACAATTCATGTAGAAATGCATAGATACACACAAACACACACTCAGTGCACAAATATAAACTTTATTGTTAGCAGGATCTCTAGTAAGGGATTAACAGAGATTACAGATAAAAATCAGCCTGAAAGTTAAGAAAAATGAGTGTAAAACGATCAGATTCATAGGTTCTGAAATCTTATTTTTAAAATTAGTTTCTGCATAGACTCTTCATTATAAATTTCTGTCAGGCAGATAGAGGTTTCTCCCCACTTTATTCCTCATGTGTAATAAATTCTGGTAGGAAAAGTGGCAATCAGGTGAAGCTGATTTAATTATTGATTCTGTTTCATGCTCATATGACCCTAGCAGAGTAAGAGGTATTTTACTCTTTTTCAGAAAGGAACCAAGAAGAGTACAATGCTATTTTTTATTTTACCAGGAATCAGGATAAAGTGAGAAGTGGAGCAAGAATCACTAATGGAAAGTCAATAATTGTCACTGATACACACAACAGCTTTTTGTGACAGAAAGAATGCCTATAGCTAACGACACCCAGTTCCATACTTCTTCATTCCTACTGCTGGGTATCCCAGGGCTAGAAGATGTGCACATCTGGATTGGATTCCCTTTTTTCTCTGTGTATCTTATTGCACTCCTGGGAAATGCTGCTATCTTCTTTGTGATCCAAACTGAGCAGAGTCTCCATGAGCCCATGTACTACTGCCTGGCCATGTTGGATTCCATTGACCTGAGCTTGTCTACGGCCACCATTCCCAAAATGCTGGGCATCTTCTGGTTCAATATCAAGGAAATATCTTTTGGAGGCTACCTTTCTCAGATGTTCTTCATCCATTTCTTCACTGTCATGGAGAGCATCGTATTGGTGGCCATGGCCTTTGACCGCTACATTGCCATTTGCAAACCTCTTTGGTACACCATGATCCTCACCAGCAAAATCATCAGCCTCATTGCAGGCATTGCTGTCCTGAGGAGCTTGTACATGGTCATTCCACTGGTGTTTCTCCTCTTAAGGTTGCCCTTCTGTGGACATCGTATCATCCCTCATACTTACTGTGAGCACATGGGCATTGCCCGTCTGGCCTGTGCCAGCATCAAAGTCAACATTATGTTTGGTCTTGGCAGTATTTCTCTCTTGTTATTGGATGTGCTCCTTATTATTCTCTCCCATATCAGGATCCTCTATGCTGTCTTCTGCCTGCCCTCCTGGGAAGCTCGACTCAAAGCTCTCAACACCTGTGGCTCTCACATTGGTGTTATCTTAGCCTTTTCTACACCAGCATTTTTCTCTTTCTTTACACACTGCTTTGGCCATGATATTCCCCAATATATCCACATTTTCTTGGCTAATCTATATGTGGTTGTTCCTCCCACCCTCAATCCTGTAATCTATGGGGTCAGAACCAAACATATTAGGGAGACAGTGCTGAGGATTTTCTTCAAGACAGATCACTAACCAGTTGGAGTTTGGAGGGTCTCTCTTAGCATTCATGATGAAGCAGCCACTAGGGAGGAG